CTGGCAAATAATAACAAATTATTATTATTACTGATTCACAATAATTTCAAATTTATAAAGGAAAAATGAAGAGTGAGGAGGGTTACCTTGAAGGGAATTGGTAAAATGTTAATATGTACTTCTAAATGACATGATTATGGGCAGTTCTTTTCTGCTTTGTATACTTTTCAGTATTTATTCTTTTAAAATAAACTCAAAGAATTAAGTTTTATGCATCAATGGCTTGATGGAAATTAAGGCGGAAATTTGGAATAGGTTAAAATGTATAACTGATTAGACTGCAGCATTAATGAAATATTAATTAAGCCTATTGTGATGTGACAGAATTAACATTTACCTTATTTTACTTAATTTTAAGTACATTCTGACAAATTACTTTTTAAAGTTCAACCAATGTCAATTTTACATTCATAAAGTCAAATGTTTATTTTACTTAATTTTAAATACATTCTAACAACAAATTACTTTTTAAAGTTCAACCAATGCCAATTTTACATTCAGAAATAAAGTCAAATGTTTATTATAATGTCAATATTTCAACCTACTAAAACTAAAAATATTTTAATTTTTGATTTAAAAAATCCCACGCAGAAGTCCCAAAGGTGCCTTTCATGTTTAAGCTTTAATTAGCAACCACTTTGGTCTCTGACACATATTGCGCAGATATTGAAGTGTTAATATTACTGCAGCTTGATTACAAAAGGCAATGATTAATTTTAAAGCAGACAAAAAAGATATGCCCTGATTACAAAGGAATGATTAAGGCGGAATGTCAGACATTGCACATTTATAGCAGTCTTTGCCATCGTCAAAGTATAAGACTTTGTAAAAGTTTATATTTAGAATCACAGTTACTTTGTACTTTATAATATTCAGTGTTTGCGCCTTGGATACCGGGCAACCCTACTCCAACTGGGCCTAAGACCTTTGGGGTTCACATGCCCAGGGCAAACCTGCCCCCCACAGGATGGTCCCAATGAGCCGCCGTAGTTTAAGTTCTCACAGGCAAGGCCCGACCTGAAGCACTGGCTCCAGCCTTAGGGAAGGTTTTGGCCGTGGGTTTTGTTGGCACGTACCATTTTGCTGAAAGACAGAGCACCTTGAGGACGTTATCCCTAAAATGAGAGAGGACTGGGATTGAAAGGCTGACTACAGAAATGGCTGCTGCCCAGACGCCCTCAAAAGCCAAGGTCTTGGCAGCCTTTTTATTTGCCACCAAAGCGAAGAATCCATCTTCTTTATTCTGCTTTCCAGGATCCTCAGAGTTGGTTATAAAATATTTAAGGGCGAGAAAAGGATCGCAGGAGCCAGGCCCTGAGATGAGCTTGGAGTCCCTGTTTCAGCACATCATCTTCACCGAGCATCAGGCGGAGGAGAGTCGCCGTTTGATGCGAGAAGGTCGGGGTATTTCTGTCCTTTGCATGGGGCCTTGATGTGTTTAAAGATTTAATTTTTATTACAGTAAGGTCGGAAATAACCAGATGTCGTGAAAAAATTAAGAAAGCAACGGAGGAGCTGAATGAAGAGAAAATCAAGCTGGAATCTAAGGTATTGAAATGTAAAGCATACTAATTATCACTTTTATTCTGATTTCTGTTTTTGTACTTTGAAGGTTCAACAGTTTTTTGAAAAATCCTTCTTCTTACAGCTTTTGAAAGCTCATGAAAATGCTTTAGAAAAACAGTACAGTGAAATTACAAACCATAGGAATATGCTTCTTCAAACCTTTGTAAGTTTCCAGCCACCTAGAAAAATCTATTTCCTATATTTGATCTTTTATTTATGTTTTTCAGGAGGCTATAAAGAAACAAATGATAGAGGAGGAAGACAAATTTATTAAGGAAATTACAGACTTTAATAATGATTATGAAATAACAAAGAAAAGAGAGCTTTTGATGAAAGAAAATGTCAAGATTGAAATATCTGACTTAGAAAACCAAGCAAACATGTTGAAAAGTGGTATGAATAAATATCACCTCATTTGTCTTGCATTTATTTTTGATGCTTTTGTATCTGTTTCTAGAAATGAAGTCAATGGAACATGATAGTAGCCAGTTAAATGAACTTCAAAAACAAAAGAGTGAATTGATACAAGAATTATTTACTCTCCAAAGAAAACTTAAAGGTATTACCTTCATGAGTTAGCTTATTTTGCTGAAAAGATTGCAACTATTTTTTGATTTGTTTAGTTTTTGAAGATGAAGAGAATGAATCCATTTGTACTACCAAATATCTAGAGGCAGAAAAAATAAAAATCAGTGAAAAGCCTCAAAATGATACAGAATGCTTAAGGTAAGAGTTTCCTGTTATATTTTGGCCTAAATTAATTTCAGCAGTCTCTCATTCTTATTTTTAGGTAACTAAAAGGGTGAGTGGTCACCACCTAATTCTGATAGGCATGAGAAGTCATACAGAACCTGTAGTCCATTTGAAGTGAAGAGATGGATGAGCACGTGTTGATGGAATGGTGGGAATATCTCTACCATTTTATTTGAAAAATAAATTTATTAAAAAGAAGGCTTATGTACATTTCAATAGCAGCATCCATAGTATATTGTAACTCTCCACTTAACTTTCCATTTACTCTTTAAAAATATTTATTACAAGGGTTTTTATACATGTGTAAATATATGATGCTTAAAATTAGTAATTTATCTTTCCTTATTAAGCATTCCTTTAGATTTCTCATTTACTATTAAATTCCTAAAAGTTCAGACAGAACACAGTGAACTTCCATATACATATGTGCTGCATAATGACATTTCAATCAACAGCATATCACATATCTAAGAGTGGTCCCATAAGATTATAAGACTGCACTTTTTATTCCACCTTTTCTATGTTTAGATACACACATACTTACCATTGTGTTTCAGTTGCCTACAGTATTCAGTACAGTAACATGTGGTACAGGTTTGTAACCTATGATCATCTGCTATACCCTATAGCCTAGGTGTCTGGTGTGCTATCCAATCTAGGTTTGTGTAAGTTCACTCTATGATATTTATACAATGACAAAATCACCTAACTATGCATTTCTCACAATATTTTCCTGTTGTTAAACGATGTATGACTGAATAGGGTATTTCACCATCCACCCTTATTATAAATATTATATTTTTATTCCCTAGTGGTCCTTAAAATAATATATGTAAACTATATGTAATTTCTAAAGTATACTAATATAATGAGCACCTGTGAACTAAATATGAGCTAAATATGAGCTAAAAATAATCATCCATGAAATAAACTAGAATATTACCGATAACTTGCATTAGCTATGGCTTCTCTTTTATTCCATACTCCCTTCATTACCCCAGATATCGTTGATGTCCTATATTGTATTTCATTTTCTTGTGCATGTCGTTCTACAATGTGATTCATTTACTTGTGTATATATAATTTTCTTTATAGTATTATATAACTAACTTTAGTTTACAGCATGCATTTATCATCTAACCTATACATACATGCACAATCTATTGGTTATTTGTATTTGTTTTTGAGTTCTGTAAAAATTATATTATACTATCTGGGATTTGTATTTTATTCAATGTTTTTTCTAAGATTTACCCACGTTGGTGAGTGTAGATGTATGACCATAGCATATTTTTTTCTCTTTTTAATGGACATTTGGTTTGTTTCAAGATTTTGGTATCACCAGCAGTGCTGCTGGTGCACATATGCAAGAGTTGTTCCAGGATAGATGCCTGTTGGAATTGCTGAGTGTGGGGCATGCGAATGTTGAACTTCACAAGATGACGACAGACTATTTTCCAGTGTGATTAAGCCAGTTTATATTCTCATTAGCACATTATGAAATTTCCTGTTGATCTCCATCCTCTTCAATGCTTTTTAAAGACTTTTTAGTTTTTGCCAATCTTGTGGACATAAGATGGTATTTCATGATCTCTAATGGCCTTGTCCTGACTACGTATATGGTTGAGCATCTTTTGCATCTGTTTATGATCCATGCATTTTTTTCTGTAAAGTAACTCTTATTTTTCTACTAGATTGTTTGAGTAATTTGTCTTTTTCCTATTAATTTCCAGAAGTTTTAAAGTTTTGCTCTTTCAGTAGTTGTGAATTTTGTCTGTTAATGAATTAAAAATATCTTCTCCAATTTTATGGGGTTTTGTTGTTTGCTTTAGGCTG